ATAATACTAAATTTTGATAAGGCATGCTATCATCTCTAGGGTAACCAAAGGATAGATTATAATTTTCAAGCTAAAAAAGAGACAAATGGGCTGGGTGCGGTGGCTCACGCCTGTAATCCAAACACTTCGGGAGGCTGAGGTGGGCGGATAACCTGAGGTGGGTTGTTCAAGACCAGCCTGACCAACATGGAGAAACCCCATCTCTCCTAAAAATACAAAATTAGCTAGGCATGGTGGCGCATGCCTGTAATCCCAGGAGGGAGGCTGAGGCAGGAGAATCACTCGAACATGGGAGGCGGAAGTTTCGGTGAGCTGAGATTGCCCCATTGCACTCCCGCCTGGGCAACAAGAGCGAAACTCTGTCTCAAAAAAAAAAAAAAGGCAGACAAATGGGTTGAGTGCAGTGGCTCATGCCTGTAATCCCAGCACTTTGGTGGTTCAAGTGGGGAGGATCACTGGAGCCCAGAGTTTGAGACCATCTTAGGCAACGTAGTGAGACCCCATCTCTACAAAAAAAAAAAAATTAGCCGAGTGTGGTGGCATTGCACCTGTAAGTCCGAGCTACTTGGGAGGCTGAAGTGGGAGGATTGTTTGAGCTCAGGAGTTTGAGGCTGCAGTGAGCTGTGATTGAGTCACTGTACTCCAGCCTAGGTCACAGAGCAAGACCCTGTGTCCAAAAAAAAAAAAGGAGACATGGAATAATAGAGAATTCTTCAGTTGAGAAGAAAGCAATGAGAGACAAGGGAACATAGACCAAATGAGATAAATATAGCTAATATTTCTAATAAATATATGATGTTAAAATTATTATTATTTTTAAGACAGGGTCTTGCTCTGTCACCCAGGGTGGAGTGCAGCGGTGCAATCTCAGCTCACTGCAACCACTGCCCCTCTAGGCTTAAGTGATCTTCCCACCTCAGCCTTTGAAGTAGCTAGGACCACAGGTGCAAACCACCACAACTGGCTAATTTTTTGTATTTTTGGAAGAGATGGGGTCTCACCATGTTGCCCAGGCTTGTCTCGAACTCCTGAGTTCAAGCAGTCTGCCCGTGTCAGCCTCCCAAAGTGCTGGGATTATGGGCATGAGCCACCATGCGGGCCTGATGTAAGAATTCTTAATAAATAAGTAAGGATGGACCTGAATACTTACTAAAAGCTCTGAGGCCATGGGTGGAGTTGGCTTAATCTAGGGTGATCTGATTGGGCTGTTTTGGGAATTAGTTGGATTCCCCTGAGAAATATCTTCTGTTTTCTCTCTGGAGGGGGCAGGCTTGGATATCAACATCCTGGAAGTCAAGGGGGTTGAGAACTAGGGGTTCCTGTATTTGGTATATTGTTCTGTATTCCTCCTGTTTCAGTGTGATACCTGTGTCCTCAGATTTGCCTGCTCCTCTTTGTCGAAGAGGCTCTCTGTTCATTTTCTTTAGAAAATAAACATAATCTCCGCTGGGTTGGAGAGGGGCAACCATGATGAGTGGTGGTGGGATCTGAGGATCTGACTGTACCTTACTAACCAACTCTTCTGTCTTTAGACTCATTTTTACCCCATTCTTTCAAAGACATCTGGTGCCACAAATTCCTGAGTTTTGAAGGGTTCTGTGGGGGAAGTCACATTGCTTTTCTACTTTATCCAGAGCCAACTTAGGAGTCTGTGTGATCAGTTACCATGTGTGTAAGTGCTTTCCAGCCTTGAAATGTCATTTCTGTAGTTCTCTCCTGTTCTCTTTGTTCTTACAGGTTTATGCATTAAACTACTTTATTGCAGTTTTAGTGGGACTACAAGAGGGAGCAAAAAGGAAATGTTTGTGTATAATCCTTGACCTTTACCTGGAAGCTCTCCTTCCAGTGTTTTCCAGGAATGATGGGGCCTGGAAAAAGGCATGTATTTCAGAGCTGTGGGAGGATGGTGCCAGGGCCTTGTTTACAAAGTCCAAGTTGGAAGTGACTTGAGGTCACCTGGCTTGGTTCCTTGTTTCTAGGCGGGACTTCTGAAGGCAGATGGAGCTCCTCCTGTCACCTTGGAAGGTGCTCCTGTATTTACATTTCTGGCATTTGTAGTGAACAAAACAGTGGAAAATCCTCATGCAAAATACATAGAAATGCTGGAAAAAGTATAATAAACACCCTTTTAAAATGCATATACATTGCTGCATGTATAAGAAGTAAGGGAAAAACAAGAAGGAGCTGGAAACTAGAGCTGTATGCCTTCACTGACTGAAACTGCTGATTCCTTGGGGACTTTGCCTGTCTTTATAATTTAGAGATGTGGGTTTAAGTAGCAGTGTGGACAATAGGAGAGAAGATGTGGAATTGAGACTGAGGCCTTTGCATGGCTTCAGACTTCTGTTGTGTTATACCTTCAGTAAAAATGTGGGCCAGAAGAAACATGTCTTTGTTGACAAAGAGACTAAATAATGAAATTGTCTGAGACTGGGTAGGGTTGGGGTTGGGGTAGTTTCCCCGAGAATTTATAACCATAGGCCTATGCTCATGTGAGCTTGGCATTTATACCATCCTGTTCTCTGGTAAACTAAGTTGAGAAATTAAAGTGGTTCCAAATAGTTAATGTCCTAGGGAGATTGGCAGAAGGCAGAAATATAAGTTACCTTTGAAAGGTTGCCCCTTCAAACTTGGCCTCAAAGTAGTCCAACAGAAAAGGCCCCACTGAACATAAGCTCAGTATTCAAAATTCTAAAACCACATGAGGAAACAGTACCATGAATAAAGTCAGAAATAACAAATGTCAGAAGCAGACTTTCAAGAAGTTAAATTACAGAATTCTAAGAGAGATTTGGAAGTAGGCCAAAGTACAGAAGTATCAAAATTGACCAGGAAGTTTTTTTTTAATAGAACTTCTAGAAATGAAAAAATAGAATAATTGAATTTATAAATTGAGTAGAAGAACTAAACAACAGATTAGACATAGCTAAAGAGAGAATTCGTGAATTGGAAGTTGATCTTCAGGAATTACCTGTAATGGTGTTTAGACACAGAATTGGAAATTAGGAAAGGAGGGTTAAGAGACTGGGCAGAATAAGAAGGTCTAATATGCTTATAATAGGAATTTCAGAATCATAGAATTTGGAGATGCAATATTCAAGTTGATAATAGCCAAGAATTTGTCAGAATTGACAAAAAACACAAATCATTAGACTAAAGGCATAGTGAACCCCAAATAGTATAAATTTAAATATATACTTAGACACATACCTTGTAGTGAAACTGCCAAGAGAGAAAGCAGCCAGAAAGAAAAAAACAGAATATCTGCAAAGTTAAATTAATAGCAGACTTTTCAGCAACAGTAGTGGAAGCTAGAAAATAGTGGAATAATATTTTCAGAGAGCTGAGGTAAAATAACAATCTAAAATTTTATGTTCATCTAAATTGCCATTCAGGAAGAAAGACAAAACATTTTGAGAAAAGCAACAAAGGCTCCTCTGCCAAGAGATCTCTACTGAAATATTTTTTTTCAGTAAGGACAGTGATCTCAGAAAGAAAGGCAGAGATGCAGGGAGAGATGACTGTATGGATGCTTACAAAATATAGACACAAATAATGTCTGATTTGGGAGCTGGGTAGTAAGAACAGTGACACTAAATACGGAACACAAGCAATATGTTAAATTAGATGTACATTGGAAGAGTCATTAGAGTTTAAAATATTTAAGTTCCAATGAGGGATGGTAGAGATGTTGATTTAGGCTTTTAGTATAAGTGTACCCATTAAAGTTTATAGGCCTAGCTTACAACGGAATAGGAATGAGATGTATAACTTTAAAAGTGGCTAAAATAGGAAATTTTAAAAGATAATCCAAATAGAGGTAACGGTAGAAAAGAAACAAATTTAAACATACCCAGTAATCATATATATAAACATACCCAGAAATCATAAATGTAATGAGACCGAACTCTAATTAAAAGATGGTGTTAGATTGAATTGGGGGGAGGGAAGAGAGAAAGATTTTTTGTTTAAGTTAGAAAAGGTAATTTTCTCTAATACTAACACACGAAATGTCATATAGCTATGTTAACATCAGATAAAATGGACTTTTTGGCAAAGAGCATTCATTACAAATGAAGAGGGTTACTATATAGTAAGAAAAATTTTATTACCAAGAATATATAAAATAATTTCTGTAACTCAAAGGAAAAGTAATCCAGTAGAAAAATGAGAAAAGATACAAACAAACAGTTCTCAGAAGGAAATGTTAGTAATCACAAGAAGATGATCAGTCTCACAAGTAATCAGGGAAATGCAGATCCAAATTGTGTACCATTTCACACTCACCAGGTGAACCCCAGGTGGGGGCTGTCATCTGTTGGGAACTTGGATTGGCACATCCACTTTGGAGAACAGTTTAACAGTATTTAGTCAGTTGATCTTTAGACTCTATGACCTAGCCAAGAAACGCCCACACATGAGTGCACACACACACGCACACACACAAATGTAAAAAAGAAGTCATGATGGCATTGCTGAGATCAACAAACATAAATAACCTGAGTCCAGTAGGTGAGTGGATACTTAAAGTTATGTGAGGTTATTGCTCAGTGGTTCTCTTTTCTCTGGGGCACAGGCTCTGGGCGTGGGGAGGCTGAGACACGGGAGTGCATCTACTACAACGCCAACTGGGAGCTGGAGCGCACCAACCAGAGCGGCCTGGAGCGCTGCGAAGGCGAGCAGGACAAGCGGCTGCACTGCTACGCCTCCTGGCGCAACAGCTCTGGCACCATCGAGCTCGTGAAGAAGGGCTGCTGGCTAGATGACTTCAACTGCTACGATAGGTACCCCAAGACTTGCCCTCCTTTCCTCTTGGTGAGGGGTATATGGAAAATTCTGTGCCTCCAGGCAGGAGTGTGTGGCCACTGAGGAGAACCCCCAGGTGTACTTCTGCTGCTGTGAAGGCAACTTCTGCAACGAACGCTTCACTCATTTGCCAGAGGCTGGGGGCCCGGAAGGTAAGGGGGCAGTGTGGAAGTGGGGCCTTGAGCTGTTTGACACAGGGCTCTGTGTGTCCCCCAGTCACGTACGAGCCACCCCCGACAGCCCCCACCCTGCTCACGGTGCTGGCCTACTCACTGCTGCCCATCGGGGGCCTTTCCCTCATCGTCCTGCTGGCCTTTTGGATGTACCGGCATCGCAAGCCCCCCTACGGTCATGTGGACATCCATGAGGTGAGACAGTGCTGGCTTGGGGCAGGGCAGGAGCCAGACCTTTTTAAGCCTTGCTCTCCCCCAGGACCCTGGGCCTCCACCACCATCCCCTCTGGTGGGCCTGAAGCCACTGCAGCTGCTGGAGATCAAGGCTCGGGGGCGCTTTGGCTGTGTCTGGAAGGCCCAGCTCATGAATGACTTTGTAGCTGTCAAGATCTTCCCACTCCAGGTGAGTGTTTGAGGGGCTCCATCCAGGTCCTCTTGTCCCCCCAACCCCTCGCCCCCGGCCTCAGGACAAGCAGTCGTGGCAGAGTGAACGGGAGATCTTCAGCACACCTGGCATGAAGCACGAGAACCTGCTACAGTTCATTGCTGCCGAGAAGCGAGGCTCCAACCTCGAAGTAGAGCTGTGGCTCATCACGGCCTTCCATGACAAGGTGAGCCACACCCATCAGAATGGACTCTGAGACTGTGCTCAAGTTCTGTGCTGTCTTCTCTCAGGGCTCCCTCACGGATTACCTCAAGGGGAACATCATCACATGGAACGAACTGTGTCATGTAGCAGAGACGATGTCACGAGGCCTCTCATACCTGCATGAGGATGTGCCCTGGTGCCGTGGCGAGGGCCACAAGCCGTCTATTGCCCACAGGTACCTGGGTCAGCAGGTGCCTTTCCTGCACTTAAGCTTTATCTCTGCCCACTTGTTTCCACAGGGACTTTAAAAGTAAGAATGTATTGCTGAAGAGCGACCTCACAGCCGTGCTGGCTGACTTTGGCTTGGCTGTTCGATTTGAGCCAGGGAAACCTCCAGGGGACACCCACGGACAGGTAACAGGCCTCACAGGGCAGGAAGAGAGGGATGTAAATCCTGCCCTCCTCTGTCCTCACATAGGTAGGCACGAGACGGTACATGGCTCCTGAGGTGCTCGAGGGAGCCATCAACTTCCAGAGAGATGCCTTCCTGCGCATTGACATGTATGCCATGGGGTTGGTGCTGTGGGAGCTTGTGTCTCGCTGCAAGGCTGCAGACGGTAAGTAGGATGGCAGCCCTGGGCATCCTAGAAGTGATCCTGCCAGGCTCTCTCTTTCTCCTAGGACCCGTGGATGAGTACATGCTGCCCTTTGAGGAAGAGATTGGCCAGCACCCTTCGTTGGAGGAGCTGCAGGAGGTGGTGGTGCACAAGAAGATGAGGCCCACCATTAAAGATCACTGGTTGAAACACCCGGTAAGGGGCCTGGTTCAGGCAACTTTGCAGGGGGTGTCTTTCCTGTCTGCCCTATGCTGCTTAGGGCCTGGCCCAGCTTTGTGTGACCATCGAGGAGTGCTGGGACCATGATGCAGAGGCTCGCTTGTCCGCGGGCTGTGTGGAGGAGCGGGTGTCCCTGATTCGGAGGTCGGTCAACGGCACTACCTCGGACTGTCTCGTTTCCCTGGTGACCTCTGTCACCAATGTGGACCTGCCCCCTAAAGAGTCAAGCATCTAAGCCCAGGACATGAGTGTCTGTCCAGACTCAGTGGATCTGAAGAAAAAAGGAAAAAAAGTTGTGTTTTGTTTTGGAAATCCCATAAAACCAACAAACACATAAAATGCAGCTGCTATTTTACCTTGACTTTTTATTATTATTATTATAATTATTATAATTATTATTATTAATATTATTTTTTGGATTGGATCAGTTTTTACCAGCATATTGCTCTACTGTATCACAAACAGCGGACACGTCAGCAGGCGTTGAGGTGCTGAGCTGTGGATGCAGAACCAGCGCCATGCTGAAGAGCCTCAGCCACCTCCTGTCCTTTGGGATTCGTTTTTCCCGCTTTCTCTTTGTTTGTCGTCTCAGAATCTGTGACACAAAGAAACCCATCTCCTGTCTTAGGAAACCTAATGCTGCAAACTCTACCTAGAGGAACCTTTGAAGACTGTTACATAAGAACATACCTTCCTCAGAAGAGGAGTTTCCTCTGCCCTCTGCCCTTCTCCCCTGCCTCCCTCCCTCCCCTCCTTTTATTTTGTTTTAGTGAGCTTAAGAAACAGCAGATGTGTCTTTCACGGATCTAACGGGTGTTGTCCTGATCGAGAAAAAAACTGGGATGAGAATGGTTTGGACTGGAGTTGGAAGGGGAGGACGGTACTGGGGGTAGGGTTTGGAACAGAGCTACACTGGACTCGGGCACATTCGGAGCAGCATCCTTTAGTATGGAGGCTACTTCTCAGGTAACCAGGAATTGAGGGGAAGGACCTTGTGGAGGCCGAGCATTAACAGCAAGAGCGGGGTTTGGAGAAAGTCTGAGATTGGGTGCAGCCCTGACTTACCTGCTGGCCCTGACCAGTTTCTTTTCACTAACTTGGCCTTGGGCATAGGATGAAACATTTTTTCTGCCCTAATTTTAAAACTAGGTGAGGGTAGAATCATCACAGGTTAGGAATACATTCTTCATAAGACACGATGCTGTAAATACCCTTAATGGACGAAAAGTTGAAATACTTTTGTTTCCTCTTGGAGCAGTTCAGGGAAATGCCCACAGGGGATTGTCCTGCACAGATAGGGCAAGAGGATTTCCTGGGTGGAGTCTGCCAAGGCCTGCCTCGCTGGGGACCCCAGAGTCCTGCACCTCTGGTTCCGCCCCAGGTGGTGACATTACTGTCCCCGTTCTGTGGCTCGTGGACAAGACTTTCTCCAGACCCCTTAAAGTGGTACATATTCTAAAAAACTGTTTTTCTATTATGCCATAACCTTGCTCTAGTCAGTGAATGTTCCTAATGCTGCTGTTTCAACATTTGAATTCTTTTTAATTTATGAAACATGCTAAATTTTTTTTTTCAAACAAAACACACACATCCACATATACACATGCTTCGCTATGTGGCTTCCAAGGTTTAAATTTTGAAAAGTAAAAGAATTAAAACTTCACGACCACAGATCACCTCAAACCAGAAATACCTCAGAATTTTCTACTTATGTAAGGTTTATTATATATTTTGTTAGTTGTGTTGTCTTGTAGTAAGTATATTTTAATGTAAGTTGGCTTTTGTGACAAGGAAGTTTAAAAGAAATAGAGAAAAAGAAAAAAGTTTGCATCTTCTAGGGAGTGCTACCATTTTTGTTTGATAACGCCCCCTTGTAAATAATTGTCATCAACTGTAGGTTGGCTGTCTGGGCCAAGTCTGGGCATTTATCAGTCTTGTTTGTGAAGGCTTTTCCTTCTGGTTTCTTTAGATCATTTTATTTAAAAACAGTGCATCTCTTCATCGTGAGGGTAGGCAAGGCGGGGGCCGTGGGGAGAGGTTGACCTGGGTGAGAACTGAAGAGGCCGCCTCCTCTTGGGTTGTTTGGAGCTTCACATGTAATTCACATGTAACATGTAACTTGATCGGTCAGTGTTCAGAATGACAAGTAACCCCGCTTAAACTTGGTAGAAGGATGGCCCTTAGACCTGAATGGGGTGATTTTACTTGGGATTTAACTTCTTCAGCAAATTAACAGCAACGTTGGAAGAGATCTGTGGCGCCTCTGTGAAGCACACCGTGACTCAGGCCAGTCTTTTAGTGCAGCGTGTCTGGGAGTGAAGGGTTTTGCCCTTGCTGGTCTTGGAGTCCACAGTGTGAGGGGCACTGCACATGCCTGGGCATCTACCTAGTGTGCTATGTTCAGTGTCTGGGGCTTACTGCCCCGGGGTCCTTTCCTCTGGGTGTTGGGGCACAGGGTGCTATGGGAGGCCCATTTGCTTCCCTCTCGGAGCTCAGTTTTTGCTTCATGGGTCAAAATGTGGGCTGGCCAAGTGGTTACAGGAACAGGGTTTCGGTAAGCTATGTTGTCTTTTTTTTTTTTTTTTTTTTTTTTTTTAATGGTTTGATTTTGTGCTGTGGTATTTTTTTTCCCTTAGAATAATTTTTAATGGCAAAACAGGCCTTACAGCAGTTGCTTTTCTTTACCATTTATTTCTTTAAGAAGCTTTAAAATATTTATTGAAAAGTGCCATATCTAATTTCTTTAGCTTTCGCCTCAGGCAGTGCAGGCATCTTTACTTTTCATCCTCAGAAGAAACAAACGACTAACAAATGTAGCAAATTTACTGCAGGAATAGTTAGGTCATGATACTACCTGAACACTAAACCCCAGCCTCTTTGTTTGGTTTTAGTTCCTCTGGGTGGTTTTTCTTTTGTGTGCTGGCTTGATTCTTGTGAGAAGTTTTGACCTGGCCAAGGGAGGGTTGAGCCATGGTTCTGGTGTGGGACTTTGCGGTCAAGACACAGTACAGACAGGTCAGGCCTGCGTGCCTTTTCTCTGGGTGGCCTCCCCGTTAGGCCCACCGTACGCTCAGCCACTATAGTGTCCCTGTGGGGCCTTGCCATCAGATTGTGTGTCAGGAGATGGTACCTTTTTGGTGTGGCTGGGGAGGAGTGTGGTCCATGCCAGTTCTTTGGGCTTCAGGCCACTCTTCCCCTCATGCTGTGGTGTAAAGTGCACCCATCAGGTGGTATATCTGGTTCTGATGGCAAGAAGAAGGTGGGGGATCTCCTTATAGGGCATGGGTCTAGGAGCACAGATGGGCCTTTTGCCCCGGGTAAATGCTTGTCTGTTTGCTGTCATGTGTTCTTTGAGGAGTGAGCCATCTCGAGCCCTGCTTTGAATTTACTGGGTCATAGAGCCTCTGCCTGTGCTCTTTTCCATAATGACTTCATGTGACATGCACTTTTGGTGGGCTCAGATAATTGGTTTCTTTTTGTTTTTGACCTCAGGCTCTGTGGCAGACTGGGGAAAATGGGGCCTGGCATCATTTTCCCTGTCAATGGGAGGGGCTGTTCCATGCAGGGTGGGAGGGGACCAAGTTAGCAGAGAGTAGCCAAGGATCCTTGCTTCTTCCTTTCTAGTGTGCTGTCATCCAAGCAGGCTCCTGGCTGTAGGGATGGGCCTTGGGGAAGAATCTTCTTTGAAAGCATCTATGATAACTGAGAAGTCATCCCTAGTTGGAGAAATCCAGTAATGAGCAGAAGGAGGAAGCAAGTGAGGACAGAGGCCATTGTATTACAGTGTCACGCAGAGGGCCCTCAATGATGGGGCATTGGGGAAGGCTGTAGACATAGTCATCAGAACATCCTGGCCTGGCATAAGCTGGGTTTTCTCCTGGGACCATTGGTCCTCAGCAGGAGTTCTTTGCATGAGTTGCTCAGGGGCAAGGGCTGCAAGTGGGCTGTGCTTAGGAGAAAGTGACACCTGGCAGTGAGGGAAGATGGTGAGCATTATTAGCCTTTGTTGTCCAGCATGGCCTTCTTGTCCTGTCTGCTCTGGAGAGGAGCCTGTGGGACCAGTCCTGCCTGGGGAGGGCATACCCACACGTGCCAGCTGATTCTGACTCTGAATACATCATGTCCGGACTTGGGGGTGTTTCTGCAGAAAAAGGAGGTTGTTTTTCAGCCTTGAACATCTTCAGGAGGATAGAGACTCTTGCTCACATATTCTTAGCAAAGGGAAGGGTCTCTCATCTCCAGGCCACAGAGATAGTTCTTCCATTGCCCTAAGAGGCTAGGCTAACCCTCTTGACATAACTTAGACAGCAAAGCACTTCATCCTGTAGTTGGGCTCTGTCACCTTTCTCTTCAGTTGGCCACATTCTCGTTTCCTCCATCCTGCTATGCTTTGTGTGCTCGGGCTGTGTGTGGGGTTTTTCCCTGGTGGAAGGAAGCCCAGCTGTGTATTGAATGTCCTTCATGTGTTGTGTGTGGCTCAGAAAGCCTGTCACTTGGCCCCTGTGCTCTGAGCCGTGAGGGTGGGGAGGTGGCTGTTCCATTAAAGTGGGAGTATTGGATGGCCCTCTTGAAACTAGAATTTTGCCTTTTTTAGTATGCAGTATAAAGTTTCCAGCATCTATTGGTAACACAAAGATTTGCTGGTTTTTAAAATAATACAGTAAGCATAAGTATGTAAGTTTTTAGAATTGGTACTAGAAGTTGGACAGCTAGTTATTCTCGAGAACTTTATTTCACTAGAAAAATATACTAATTGGAAAGCAGTTTCCAGGAGTTAACTCAGTTTAATTTTCAGTCTCAGTTATTTTAGCCTGTTGAGTTTTTGATGGCACACCTTTGGAGAGATGGCCACGCCTGATTCCCATTTCAGGGGCATCAGACCATACCTTTTTAAGAAGCTCCGTGAATCTAGTCATCTACCCTTCATCCTGGGCGAACAGCCAAAAAGAGAAGGGGACAAGGTGTCTTTTTCTCCTTCTCACTGGGGTGACATGAATTCTTTTAGTTAATGGCTGTTTGCAAATTCTAAACTAATGAAATACTTAGCAGCTAACATGTTCAATCTAGTAATGATGAGTTTAAATCTCAATTGACAGTAATGTTTTAGATAAACAGGCCCAGTAATTCAGTTGATGAACTGTATATCTTCTCAGTCTAGATTTGTAAATGTTTAATGAATTCAGGGTTATAAGCATAGTTCTTTAAGTAAGATTCCAGATAGTTGATTTGCAACCAGCAGTCTACCTATGAATGTATCCCAAACCTTTAGAAGATTGGAAAAGATTTTTGAAATAATGATTTAGTTTTGTAGGAAAAACACCCCCTTGAAAATTAATTCGGTTGACCCAGTAACATTTTTTAAAACAATTGGTGGCTCCAAAAGGCCTGCCAACAAAGAAAAGTCCAAATTATCTAGTGGGACATTTTGAATGTTTTATGTTTATTTTGGGTCCACTGTAAACTTTGGTTCAAAAAAGAATTTGAATTTAAAGAATTTACCATTATTTAAATTATTACCAAGTTTTTACATTTTCATGATGGTATTTTCCAGGTATGAATGAAACATGACTTTTTGATTGTGGTACTTCCTGTATCCCCTGTAGTGCCAAAACCAGTGATACTTTATTTGCTCCTATGGCAGCTCATAGAGGTAACCGAAGTGATTTTTCCTCAGTAATTGAAACACATATTCTCTAAATGCCAATGTGTGGTGATGGGCCCTGCACTGCCTTCATTTCTCTAGGGCAGTGTCTTTGGATTGTCTAGGGCCTAGGTAATTCTGAGAACTACTGTAAACCAACCACAGGGCACTAAAGCAATGTACACACCACTCTTTGTGTGTATGGAAGGGGTTATATAAACCTGGGCTATGCTGGACATCTACAGAAGAGTATTACATTCACTTGCAAAGTTTACATTTTTGAGCTCACAGTTATGAAAAATATGACCCACAAGTTTTTCAGGCAGGTGAGGATGGGTCTTCTTGCAAATGCATGAGTTCTGTCTTGAGTCCTGGGAACTTCTCTGTTGGTTGAGTGTGGGCTCATTCCCTGACTCTCCTAATCATGTTTGCGTCAGAATGTTAGCATTGTAAATAAAAGAATAGGTTGTATAATAGATACACAACACTTGAAACTTTACTTTAAAAAAATCGATAGTTCTACATATATATTTAGTTATATCACTTGACAGATTTCTTCTACACAGTGTGGAGATTGTTTTATACCACAGATTATTTTTATAAAGTTAGTGAATTTGAATGATTTTGTAATCAGAGCTAATGAGCTTTACCTTTCAAGAGAAACGTACACTGGAGCATGAGTGGTGTGGAACTTTTACTTAGTGTTTATATGGATTCTTGTGATACACTGGCAGACTGGAGTCAATTTGCGGGTCTTTTTTGGCCAAAACTCCACTTGTGGTTGTGTAGGACAGTGATATTCAGCTCAGCTTCTTGTGGATTGGGAGGAGAGAGGGCCTGCAATGTGTTTTACATTGGTGCTTCCTCCTGAGATTTCTGTTGAACAAAGGGTTCTGAGGTCAAAAATTAGTTTGTAAGCCTTTGCCATAGGACATAGTCATGTGAGAGTGTTTGGGGGAACAGAAATTGTATAGGGGTGCCTATTGGGGTGGGATGGGACTCGAATAAGATTCAGGTACAAAAACTTTGAAATGAGAATCTGGTGGTTTGAGTAATCCACCAGACTGAATTATCTAAGATCACATTATCCAGGTTGGGGGGCAGAATTACCCAGTTAAGTAATTGTTCAGAAAAGTGGGGAGGGTGGCATGTGGATGCAGTGATCCAATTAAATGGAGAGCTGCCAGGCACATTTTGTCCTCTCTGGTCAGTGAGAATGGTTGGGTTGGCTCGCTGCTTCAATCTGTGGAATCAGCCAGGAGCCCAGTGAGGAAGCTCAGAACCCCAGTAACAGCAGAGCATCTTTCAGATAGCTCCAGAGTTTTCCTGCTTTTCTGAGGAAGCTCAGCATCACTGCCACAATACGGAAAGTGGTCTTCATTTTAGCCTATTTATTTTTAGGCAGAGAGTGGATGGTTATTTGTGTGGGACTTTTGGTGGCGATATATAATGAATAATTAAGTTAATTTCTGGTATGCATAATGGCCAGTCCTGAGGCCCAGCTGAAGACCTGTCCCCCAGACCCTGCCCGCTGGCTTCAGGCTGCTGCTTCTAGACAGAGGTGCACTGGACGGGATAGTTTTATCAAGAGAATCCCTAATGTGTCATTTTAAACCAGCTGTGCTTTTTATTCATTCTGGTTGAGCGTATAGGTTTACACTTTACCCTTTTTATACTTGGAATAAATTTAGTTCCAGCAGATCTAGTAGCACTCCAGAAACCAACCCCATCTGTTCCCCATAAAAAGAACATTTTCTCTGCTCTCCAGCCACGTGTCTTGGAATGTAATTCTGTTGTGCCTTTGTTTTTATCACTCTCTTCGCCCCAAAAGCAACTGCTGTAAGCTTTTTTCTACTTGTCTTTTCTAGTCCCCAACCTCTACCTTTTTCCTTTTTCCCAGCCCTAATTTCTGGATGCACTTCTGTGATCCAGGTATTTTAAGAACCAGTTACCTCAGACCTCATGTTGAACAGTGTCGCCATCTGGGTCCTCTTGATACTGCAGACTTTTAACGTACACATGCAGGAACCCTGCTGAGCGTGGGCACTTGTTTTAAAGCAAAACTCTTCCCAAGGACTGAAGAAAGGGCTTCTGGCAAGCTCGTCATGGCATTGTGGTGGGATGGGTCTAGAGTGTCATCTGAATGGTGCTTCCTGTGTTCCTCTTTGAATTCTGCCATTTTCAGTATTCTTGTGTGTCTGAATAGGCAAAGCGATTTAATTGGCTGGTCTTGCACGCAAATTAGTTCCAAAGATAAGCTCTTTGTAACACATTTCCAGTCGCTAATGCTCAAATGTAGAACATTCCTTTAAATGGCAGGATAAAAAACCCACTATCCACCATAGTGCATTTTGGGAAGATGTCTGTAGCATATGTTGCTGTGAAATTAGGCCTTGTGGGATATGGCTGTTTGTCATTTTGATGTATTTTAAATAAATATATATATTTTTTAAAGAGCCTTTTTTACCAGTTCAAAAAGTTTAATTAACCAGCAGTCACCGCATCTGAATTTTTGTCTCTGGGGCATAGATGGCAGACCAAGATTAAAAGTGGTAACTCAGCTATACGAGCATGGGCTACCTTCCTGGGCTCTCCTGCAGTCCTGTAGACCTGCTGTTCCGCAGACCATGGGACACAAGGTCAGTGTGTTCCCAGTGAGGGTCCCAAGTCAGTCATCTTAAGTGTTTGTTCTCTGCCCCATTCAGTGGACTGTTGACTTCAGTCCCTGCAAGTGCTTTAGCCCGAGTGGGGTTTTCTCAGAGCACTGCCACGAGTTAAGTGTGTGTTTAGCCAAATAATTTCTCCGTAAGGGAAAAATGCAGTCACCCAAATTTTACCAACAATGACAGAGATGAGAGTAGAAAAGATTAGGCAACATCTGAGTTTTAACTTGAAAAGTGTCCAAGTCATCATGAAAGGCCGACTGGGAGCAAGTGATTATTAGAGATTCTTCAGGAGACCTCATCTGAAAATGTTAAGACTGCCAGTGAGGGAAGGAATTGTTAAAATGCCAGCGGCTTTTTTTTCCTCTTTTTTTCTGTAATTCTGTAAAAATGCAGAGAAAGTTGAGTGGTACTTCAGAATTGAGGGAGAGGGTTACCGCAGAGTAGAAATATATTTCTAGATTTCAGTTCCACACCACAAATCCACAACAATGCCATTTTTCAACTGTACAAAAATCTGCTTATGAACTGGACATGATCTTAATGGTAGTGTCAAAGGCCAAGTTTTTCACCTGTTAATATTTTTCCACATTTGTCCTTGAATCTGAATAACTTTATACAGTACTGTAAATTTAACTTACATCGAGTTTGTTGTCAATTCTTATGAAAAGAGCTTTCTGCATGTAACACATACGGTTAAAGAACACAGCAAAGGACAAAATTTGCAGGAACAGTTTTGGAACCAACAGAAAATGTCACCTTTTATTTGCCATCTTATATATATCTATCAGTTTTACCAGCTACTTCTAAATTTGTACATTATTTGTAAGGGAAAGAAGGAAAACCCTAAGACTTGTCTAACTTAGTGGAGAATGTGTGTGTTGGGCTTAGGATGGATAGCTAAGTCTTATTGAGCTGTGTTACCTAACTTGTATATAAAAATTGTAATTAAAAGTTTGGGTTCACCTGTTTCTCACAGTTTAAAATGATGAGTAATTGCAAACTCTGGAAATGTGACTAGTATATGATTTAAGGCTGTAGAAGCAAGGAAGCTCTTTCAAGTGCTAAAACTAAAGACTTCTAGTTTTTGGCTCAAATAAGTACTGTTTGTATACCAGGATATGTGAGATGTAAATGTAGTAGGTCACTTTTCACCCTTGTAGCTATAAAATAAAAATTTTGTAGAACAGAAATAGCTTGTACTACTGAATTAACAAAAGTTATACTAAAGTATCATGTTTAAAAAAAATATATATATATATACAGAGTTAAGCTTGTTGCTGTTACCCTGTCTGGATTTGAAAAGTGTGCTGATTTATATATATATATTACACACACACACACACACACACACACACACACACACACACACACACACACACACACACACACACACACACACATACACCTAAAATGGCCTAAAGCAGACATCCATGTAATTACAGTTGCAAAATGAAAACATTTTGGAAAGAACATTGTATCATAGTTCATTCATTTGCAGTGGATCTTTGTTCCTTTTTACTGTGGTAATTTTAGAAATGAGTGTCAAGTTTGAAATTAGATCTGCTAAGTTGGGGTTTTGCTGCTTGAACTCTGCACTGGGTCCTCAAATAAACCGATGTGAATGTAGTTTTTTCCCCCTGTGTGAAGAAGCAGTTACACCCCAACAATAGGAGGAAAAATCTAGAACTATTTCAAGTTTTATCTTTTTGTATATGAAAATAAAATAATAATAAAACAATCTTGTCTTTCTTAATTACGTGGCAGGGGATT